CTTGCCACAGGGGACCACACGTAAGAGGTAAATGAGGAGAATTTAAAGCCAGTCTGCCTCCCTCTTCAGCCCATTCTCTGAATATCATAGTTCAGAGTAGATAGTGTAGCCTCCACGAATCCCTATTGTGGCTATAGCAGGGGACAGTGTATTGTTCTTTTTCTAGGAGACATTTTTGGAGTGGGGGTGGGAAGGTAGTCAACGAAATTTACTAACTCACACAACTCTCCCTATCTCGTAGGCATTTCTCCATGAAAAAAATAGCTCTAAAAACAGCTAGAGGAGATGTCTGCTTATTATAACTGGCCTCTGCCAAAGGCTTACTTTTAATTGTTATAGAGCCAGGTCAGTTATTCCTTTGACTGTGGAAATAATAAGATGGTTATAAAATGCAGCTTTGGTATGGTTTCCTTGCAAGAAGTTCACATTTTCTATCAAGAAAATAATTCTGTGTGTATGGAAGTGTGTGCCTAAGAGTTTTTGAGTGCAGATAAAATTGTTTTGATGCCTGAATTCTCACAAAGTTTAGCCAAAATATCCAGGTACTTCCAGGCTACTGTCAATATTGGGATTGCTCCTTCTCATTCCTCCATGTGGCAGGACTTTTAAAGAGGAAAAAAGGACTGAGTTTAGAGTGCTGAAATAACAGCCCGATTATAATTTTTGTCAATTTACCACTTGGACGTTTATTCTCTCCTTCCCTATATATTCCAACTCCTTGCTCTTTTTGCATTGTAAAATATAGTATTTTTAGGATTATACACCATATGCTAATCTTTTACCCACTCTTCAGTATCACAACTTTCTTTCTCTGTGGGGAGGAAAAATCCCTGTCCCCTTTCTGTCTTCTTGCCTTTTGATTCTATTTGCCATAGTCTAATTGACACCCCAAGGTCATCAGCCCCTGCCTTTGTGCTAGGACACGCAAACCACCCAGGCCAATCCCTAACCTGTTTTTTCAAAAAACCTCCAATCAGAGAGAATCCACGACTTCCTTTTGTGAACTGTTGCACCGTGCAATTGCACACTATAAATGTCTTTCCTTATCTGTGTGTACTCTTATCTCACTGTTCTATTTTTTCTCCTCATTTATATTAACTCTTTCTTACCTTTTTTTCTGAACTTCTAGGCCTTCTCTTTCCAGAACTGGTGGAAGACAAATGAAACGGCCAAGATGGTAAGGTGAGTAGTTCCTGGGAACGCTTGTGCTCTAAACTCAGTTAACTCTGTATCCATTCATTCCCAGAAACAAGCCGCATTTCTCCTTGGGGAGACTGATAATTTAAAAGGTTTGTTGTGTCAGAAACATTCCCAGCTTCATCACCAACCCTTTCCTTCCACCTCTGCCCACTGGAGACCACTTATATCCCGAAGCGGACGCGGCAGCTGAAGTCAGGAAACCATGCATCACATTAGCAGGAGCCAACTGCAGACTTTAAACTCCGTTCAACATGTGGATGCGGCAGAGAAATGACCTGTCCAGACAAGCCGGGGCAGCTCATAAACTGGTTCATCTGCTCCCTGTGCGTCCCGCGGGTGCGTAAGCTCTGGAGCAGCCGGCGTCCAAGGACCCGGAGAAACCTTCTGCTGGGCACTGCGTGTGCCATCTACTTGGGCTTCCTGGTGAGCCAGGTGGGGAGGGCCTCTCTCCAGCATGGACAGGCGGCTGAGAAGGGGCCACATCGCAGCCGCGACACCGCCGAGCCATCCTTCCCTGAGATACCCCTGGATGGTACCCTGGCCCCTCCAGAGTCCCAGGGCAATGGGTCCACTCTGCAGCCCAATGTGGTGTACATTACCCTACGCTCCAAGCGCAGCAAGCCGGCCAATATCCGTGGCACCGTGAAGCCCAAGCGCAGGAAAAAGCATGCAGTGGCATCGGCTGCCCCAGGGCAGGAGGCTTTGGTCGGACCATCCCTTCAGCCGCAGGAAGCGGCAAGGGAAGCTGATGCTGTAGCACCTGGGTACGCTCAGGGAGCAAACCTGGTTAAGATTGGAGAGCGACCCTGGAGGTTGGTGCGGGGTCCGGGAGTGCGAGCCGGGGGCCCAGACTTCCTGCAGCCCAGCTCCAGGGAGAGCAACATTAGGATCTACAGCGAGAGCGCCCCCTCCTGGCTGAGCAAAGATGACATCCGAAGAATGCGACTCTTGGCGGACAGCGCAGTGGCAGGGCTCCGGCCTGTGTCCTCTAGGAGCGGAGCCCGTTTGCTGGTGCTGGAGGGGGGCGCACCTGGCGCTGTGCTCCGCTGTGGCCCTAGCCCCTGTGGGCTTCTCAAGCAGCCCTTGGACATGAGTGAGGTGTTTGCCTTCCACCTAGACAGGATCCTGGGGCTCAACAGGACCCTGCCGTCTGTGAGCAGGAAAGCAGAGTTCATCCAAGGTAACAGATTCACATGCTTCGTTATTTGCAGCTTTTTCTCCACCCACGGTTCACATTTGGACAGCAGCAGCAGCAGCGTGTCTTTCCATGCGCTTGGCATTCTTTATTTTCCCAGCCTGGGAGGATATGAGAGTTCCAGGGAAATGCTGTATTGGACATGCAAGAGTAAGCCCATACTGTATAATCTTTGCTCTCCACAGCAAGTAATGACACCCATTCTTCTGTTAAGCTCACCTGGGGAACTTATCAGCAGTTGCTGAAACAGAAATGCTGGCAGAATGGCCGAGTACCCAAGCCTGAATCGGGTTGTACTGAAATACATCATCATGAGTGGTCCAAGATGGCACTCTTTGATTTTTTGTTACAGGTAAGTTTATCAAATCAAGCAAATAGTTATCTAGCATCTTGGATTTTGTGTTTTCCATTTACAGATTTATAATCGCTTAGATACAAATTGCTGTGGATTCAGACCTCGCAAGGAAGATGCCTGTGTACAGAATGGATTGAGGCCAAAATGTGATGACCAAGGTTCTGCGGCTCTAGCACACATTATCCAGCGAAAGCATGACCCAAGGCATTTGGTTTTTATAGACAACAAGGGTTTCTTTGACAGGAGTGAAGATAACTTAAACTTCAAATTGTTAGAAGGCATCAAAGAGTAAGTTTTATAGTAACATCTGCAGGACATCAACTAAGATTGAAATATCATTTTATCTTTTCAGGTTTCCAGCTTCTGCAGTTTCTGTTTTGAAGAGCCAGCACTTACGGCAGAAACTTCTTCAGTCTCTGTTTCTTGATAAAGTGTATTGGGAAAGTCAAGGAGGTAGACAAGGAATTGAAAAGCTTATCGATGTAATAGAACACAGAGCCAAAATTCTTATCACCTATATCAATGCACACGGGGTCAAAGTATTACCTATGAATGAATGACAAAAGAATCTTCTGGCTAGGGTGTTAGATATATTTATGCATTTTTGGTTTTGTTTTTAAATCAAGCACATCAACCTCAAGCCCGTTTAGCAATGAGGCAGTGTAGATGAATACGTAAAATAAATGACTTTAACCAAGTAGCTATAATGGGACTTAGCACTGTATGCATACTTAAAAAGGTTTTGAAAAACAAACTACTTGAGAAATATTTGTTTATATTTTTCTCTAACATCATGCTATGTGTCAGTCTGAACATCTGACAACAGAAATTTCAGTTATTATTCTAGCTAAGTTTTGAAAACATTTGTCATGCTGTTTAATAGAAAACTGCAAACCAGAGACACTGACTCCATTAATAAACCATATTTTGTGCCGTTTTGACTGTTCTGACCAAATACTAATGGGAACAATTCTTGACGTTTTTCTGTTGCTGATTGTTAACATAGAGCAGTCTCTACACTACCCTGAGGCAACTCTACATTGGAACACTGAGGCTTACAGCCTGCAAGAGCATCAGAGCTGACCATACATTTAAACAGAAATGCTGGTTTATTTGCAAAATCACCAGTATATTTTCTATTGTGTCTATAAAAAATCAGTCATTTAAGTACAAGAATCATATTTTCCATTCCTTTTTAGAAATTTATTTTGTTGTCCCTATGGAAATCATTCACATCTGACAATTTATATGTTAAAGAGTTTTACTCTCTCTATTTTGGTCCAATTTGTATCTAGTGGCTGAGAAATTAAATAATTCTAAAGTATGAAGTTACCTATCTGAAAATGTACTTACAGAGTATCATTTTAAAATGGATGTCTCTTTAAAAATTTTGTTACTTTTACCAACAATGTAATATAATTTATGTATATTTTATTAATAATAGTGAATTCCTTAAAATTTGTTCTATGTACTTATATTTAATTTGATTTAATGGTTACTGCCCAGATATTGAGAATTGGTTCAAATATTGAGTGTGTTTCAATATATTATCTGGCTTATTTCAACATGAGTAATATGAGCAAAATAAGTTAAAACCTGCGTCTGATCAATTTTCCTCATGACTAGAACTAAAACAGTAAATTTGGACAATATTAAGCCTCAAATAATCATCTCCAAACTCCTTCTAACACTTTTTAAATCAGATTGGAAGACATGGACAAATCAGGTTCATGTGTTGCATCTTTATGTCCTTTGCCAATATCCAAGATCATCACATATGGTAGATATTCACATGGAGTTTCAAATTCAGAATAGATTACCATTACCTTCCTGCCCTTACACATCCTACTCCTTATTTAAAAGTTCTATTTGTGACTTTTCATTTCCTGAAAGTTTAAAAATACAATTTGAGAATGTTTATAATACATTCTCTCCTGTCTTTTCACGGTTACGTCTGTTATTGCTGAAATACACCACATTTTCTTTGTTCTGGTCAAGGTTAACTCAATATCTGTGTGAAAGAGAACTACTAACAACGTTACAATAGAGGCTAGATTTGAAAAAAAAAATCTATAGATCTAATTGATACAATTGTAGAACAAAATGTCAAAATAATGTTTTAAGTATAAGAGAAGATGGACCAAGGAGAGAGAGATCATTTGAAAATCTAATTGTAGCTTTTCTAGGCTCACATTCATGTACTACTTTTAGCACCCTTATGGGCTGTGCTCGCCCCCTGGACAGTTGAGCTTTGGATTATCTTCCTCTTCAATTTTCCCTCTATTGACCCGAGTGTCTCCCTCTGCTTCTACAGATTTATAGTACTCCTTGGCTCTTTTGAGTCTCCACTTTTACTCACTGTCTCTGGGATTTTTAAGATCCTTTTCTTCTCTTATAAATCATCCTCTTAATGAAAATTAGCCTAACAAAAGTTTGGAGACTGGAATCCTACTTTGAGCCACTGACTTGAAATAACTCTTTTGGCAAGTTGCCTGACATCCTGTCTTACCAAGGTGGCATATTTGCATTTTTACTGCTTAAAACATTTTTTTTTTTTTACCATCTTTATCCAAATTTATCATATTGATGGTAGGACTAACAGGCTTTTTAGAAGCTGGCTTTAACTTTGAGTCTCAAGCTACAATGCTGTTGGGCAGCCTGGTCTTCCCACGTGAGGGTTTAACTTTGTTTATTTGCCTCCAGTTATTCCAAAATGCTTATTAAATGAAAGTCCCAGGAACATGTTTATTTTAGTCACCTTTGCTTTTTAACAATTTTGTTTTGTAATCAATGAGTAATTCATGATGAATTATTTTTGACTAATGGATAGCCGAAGGCCAGGCTTTTAATTCTAATAGGTAATGTTCTTCTTTTGTCTTATTGAAACAATGAGAATACTCTGTGCATTTCAAATGCACTCCGATTATGCTGTGGTTTTATTCACATAAGCACAATATGTGTTTTATTTATAACTTCATAACAAACTTATAATATAATAATTTACCTTAGCAGACATGCAAAAGCTTATTCTTGTGTGACTTACTTTCTTTAAGCTAATAATATAAAAATAAATATGTATCTTAAAAATCTATAATAAAACATTAGAAATTAAAGATATGTGCTTTTTATTTTGCAGATGAGTTCATTTGCTTTTGTAGATGTGTTTTCAGAGCTAGGTACAGAGGAATGTTTGCTACCTTTAGCGGTGAAAAAAGAAAGAGAGTCAAGAATTTTGTTGGATTGTGTTTGTGTGTGCATATATTTGATATCATCATTATATTTGTAATCTTTGGACTTGTAATCATAGCCTGTTTATTCTACTGTGCCATTAAATATACTTTACCTTATACATAACGAATAAAATACCTAGAAGTAGATTTATTTACACACTGTCTTATGAAATTCTTATGTTTATGTCAGCACAGAACAAGCACACATTTAGAGCATTCATCTGAAAATTATATGGAAATTGAACATGGGTCAAATAAAGATGATAAAGACCTTTTTTAAAAAATTAAGTATCAT